CATTCTGAGAACAGAATTCTAACTCCTAAGCACGATGGTGACCTCAGGGCGCTGTGTGAACCTGCACCCGCACCCCTGTCCAACCACGTCCCTCCCCACACCTGGTCTAATAAAACGACTGCTTTAGGTGACCTGCACGATCGGCTGTACTGATTCATGCCACAGGCTTTTACCTCAATTACTCCCTCTGTCTGGAATGTCCTTTCTTTCCTTGCCTGGCCTGATTCGGGCATGGCCTTCTCAAGCAAGCTTTCCGTCTTTGAATCTAGGCCCTGATTAAGAACTTTTTAAAAAAGTACTAAGTTCAGAAAAGTTTAATATGGTGTTCCCCCATTTATGTGATTAAAAATGAAAACAATACTAAAGTGTAAAATGTAATCTTTAAAATGTCACACAACTTTACATGCATGCTAGATTTAGAATACCATCTGTATTTACGATTTTCTCTTATTGACTGTCTCCACGCGCACCCACTCTGCAGACGCCCTAAAGAGTGTCTATCGGATCACCCTCAAGTTGGGTCAAACGGCTCCTCTTCTCGGCTTTTCGGGAGCAACCCTATCTCAACATTCACCATCTTAAGATGAGCAGACTGCAAGTTTGCCTCTCCCACCAGTATGGGAGCTGCCGAAGCGGCAAGAACAGCGTTTCCGTCCATCGAGCGCCAGGTCACCAGTCAGCTCCAGTCCTATTTTGAGTTGAAGTAAAAGCTCCTCCCTAGATGGCCAGTGCACGTCTTTAAAAAGCGACTCCTTTCCCACAAAGGAAATACGACTGGTTCGCATCTATCAAGGGTTGGCGTTGGGATAAGAGGGTGAAGTATCAGCTGGCCCTGATTCTCTGAATTCCCGGACCCAATAACGCGACCAAGCACCGTGACTCCCAGGAAAACTAGCGGAGTGAGCGCGGCTGAGGAAATTACTGACACCGGAAGTCACGTGAGCGGCTGCCCCTAAGGTCGCTATCTCGACAGTCGACTATTCAGCCTTGCAGGCGCCTCTGGCGGGCTTCACTGAGATCCGCTCTTTCGGTGCTCGACTCGCCCGTGCTGCTGCCGCCGCCGAAGGAGGGGCAAAGCTCAAGATGGCGGACAAAACGCCAGGCGGATCTCAGAAGGCCAGTTCAAAGGTAATTTCTGACAAAATTTCGTAAGTCAGCGGAAATTATTGACTTTTATTTTTGATACTTGTAGACGAGATCATCAGATGTTCATTCATCTGGATCTTCAGATGCACATGTGAGTATAGAAGGCAATCTTTGTCTTTTTTCTGTTTTTTTCTCTTGTTTTACTTTTCCTGAAGATGGATGCATCTGGACCCTCAGATAGTGATATGCCAAGTCGGACACGACCTAAGAGCCCAAGAAAACATAATTATAGGAATGAAAGTGCCCGTGAAAGCCTTTGTGATTCTCCTCATCAGAATCTCTCAAGAGTGAGTATAGATAAGATAAGGTAAAGATAAGACTATATGTAAAAGTATGCTTTTTATTTCTTAGCCTCTTCTGGAAAACAAACTTAAAGCATTCAGTATTGGAAAAATGAGTACAGCTAAGCGAACTTTAAGTAAAAAGGAACAGGAAGAATTAAAGAAAAAGGTAATGTTGAAAATGTATTTTGAATTATCCTTTGTGTAATATTAATATTTTCATGTGTATTTAGGAGGATGAAAAGGCAGCTGCTGAGATTTATGAGGAGTTTCTTGCTGCTTTTGAAGGAAGTGATGGTAATAAAGTGAAAACATTTGTGCGAGGGGGTGTTGTTAATGCAGCTAAAGGTAAGTTTATAAAGTATAACTGCTAATAAAGCTTAGTTTTGAAACTTAGTATTTTAAATTTCAGAAGAACATGAAACAGATGAAAAAAGAGGTAAAATCTATAAGCCATCTTCAAGATTTGCAGATCAAAAAAATCCTCCAAATCAGTCTTCCAATGAAAGACCACCATCTCTTCTTGTGATAGAAACCAAAAAACCTGTAAGTCATACTTAAGTAATTGACCATTTATGGTTTGAAGTATAACTTGTCATATCCTTTATAGCCACTTAAAAAAGGAGAGAAAGAAAAGAAAAAAAGCAATTTGGAACTCTTCAAAGAAGAATTAAAGCAGTAAGTTTTATAGTGTGGAGAATAACTATCATTCATTATAAGTGATTGTAAATATTTTCAACAGAATTCAAGAGGAACGTGATGAGAGACATAAAACAAAAGGCAGATTAAGTCGATTTGAACCTCCTCAGTCAGATTCTGATGGTCAGCGTCGTTCTAGTAAGTGGCATTTATTTTAATGTGTATGCTTGACTAATAATTGTCTTCTTTTCTCCCCTTTAAGTGGACGCGCCTTCAAGAAGAAATAGATCATCTGGTGGTAATACAGTTTTTTGCTCTTTTAATCGATAAAGGTTATAATTCTTTTTTTCTTTCTGCCCTAGTTCTTGATGATTACGCACCTGGCTCACATGATGTAGGAGATCCAAGCACTACTAATTTATACCTTGGAAACATTAATCCACAGGTAATATTAAGTAAGATGAATGTTGATTGATAGCATAATAAAAATCTTTTACCCTTTTTAATAGATGAATGAAGAAATGCTGTGCCAAGAATTTGGAAGATTTGGACCGTTAGCCAGTGTGAAAATCATGTGGCCTAGAACTGATGAAGAAAGAGCCAGAGAGAGAAATTGCGGCTTTGTGGCCTTTATGAATAGAAGAGATGCTGAAAGAGCTTTAAAAAATTTGAATGGTAAGAACATTTTTATTATCCATTTATACAATTAACAAAATGACCTTTCATTTCTTTCTTGTAGGAAAAATGATTATGTCTTTTGAAATGAAGTTAGGTTGGGGTAAAGCTGTACCTATTCCTCCACATCCAATATACATTCCGCCTTCTATGATGGAACATACGCTTCCCCCACCTCCATCCGGACTGCCTTTTAATGCGCAGCCTAGAGAGCGGTTAAAAAACCCTAATGCTCCTATGTTACCGCCACCTAAAAACAAAGAGGATTTTGAGAAGGTAATTTAAAAAATGGACATAAGGCCGCATCTATGTTTATTATCTGATGTGACTTCATATACAGACTCTGTCGCAAGCCATAGTCAAAGTGGTTATCCCAACAGAAAGGTACATGTTTTTCTTTATTATTACTGATCTAACTTTGTTTTTTGTTTTTTCAATTGATTTTAAGAAGAAATTCCTATTATTGTCATGAACACTGGACATACTAGAAACTTTCTTTTCATGGTAACAAAGGTATTTGGAATTCTTTTATTTTCCTTTCTTCCATCCATTTTCTTTAACTGTGTTGTTGTTGTAGGAATTTGCTCGCCCTGATACATCGAATGATAGAGTTTGTTGTACGTGAAGGGCCAATGTTTGAAGCTATGATTATGAACAGAGAAATCAACAATCCTATGTTCAGGTGTGCATTTTTTAAAAATTGTGAAATATATGTATGATGTTTAATGTTTGTTTGTTTTGTGTAGGTTCTTATTTGAAAACCAGACACCAGCCCATGTTTACTATAGGTGGAAGCTTTATTCTATTCTGCAGGCAAGTAGAATCAATTACTTTGTTAATTTTGAAGACCTTTATAATAACTCTAAATGTTTGTTAGGGAGATTCTCCAACTAAATGGCGGACGGAAGATTTTCGTATGTTCAAAAATGGATCTTTTTGGAGGCCACCACCATTAAATCCGTACTTGCATGGAATGTCAGAAGAGCAAGAAACAGAAGCTTTTGTAGAGGAACCTAGTAAAAAGGGAGCACTTAAGGAAGAGTAAGATATTTTTCCTTTCTATTATATATTCAAATATTTATAAGTTAAAACAATTTATGTTCAGACAGAGGGATAAATTGGAAGAAATCTTGCGGGGATTAACTCCAAGGAAAAATGATATTGGAGATGCAATGGTTTTCTGTCTTAATAATGCTGAAGCTGCTGAAGAAATAGTGGATTGCATTACTGAGTCGTTGTCCATCTTAAAGACACCCCTTCCTAAAAAGGTATGGGAATGAATTTTAAGAAAAGGGGAGATAACCTATTTTGTGTTATCTTTTGATATTATAGATTGCCAGATTATATTTGGTTTCTGATGTTTTGTACAACTCTTCAGCCAAAGTTGCTAATGCTTCATATTATAGAAAATTGTAAGTATAATGATATAACTGATATTCCTGAATTATTTTAAAGAATGTGTTATTTGAATTTCAGTTTTGAAACAAAGTTATGTCAGATATTTTCAGACCTCAATGCCACCTATCGTACAATTCAAGGCCATTTACAATCTGAAAACTTTAAGGTACGTTTATTGTTTTACTATTTTTGCCCTAGAAAAGTTTGTTGTCTGTTTCCTGTTTCTTTAGCAACGGGTAATGACTTGCTTCAGAGCATGGGAAGATTGGGCAATTTATCCAGAACCATTTTTGATCAAACTACAAAATATTTTCTTAGGACTTGTAAATATTATTGAAGAAAAGGAAACAGAGGTAGGCAGTCTGTATTTGTCTGGTTGTTTTTAGGAAAATGTTATAATAGTACACATTTCCATAGGATGTTCCAGATGACCTTGATGGTGCCCCCATCGAGGAAGAGCTTGATGGTGCACCTCTGGAAGATGTAGATGGAATTCCTATTGATGCTACTCCCATCGATGATCTTGATGGAGTCCCTATAAAAAGTCTTGATGATGATCTTGATGGAGTGCCTTGTAAGTTCAGATTTCAAACTGATTAAATCTAGGTCAGGGTTAATGGCTTATCTTTCCCTAATAGTGGATGCAACTGAAGACTCAAAAAAGAATGAGCCTATATTTAAAGTTGCCCCATCAAAATGGGAAGCTGTGGATGAATCTGAATTGGAAGCACAGGGTGAGTAAAAGTAAAATAAATATTTTTTAAATTGGAATTACATCCTCCTTTTCCTTTCATTCAGCTGTTACAACTTCTAAATGGGAATTATTTGACCAGCATGAAGAATCAGAAGAAGAAGAAAATCAAAAGTAAGAATCTAAGTTTTGAATATACTGTTTCTTGACATACAATGTATTCTGCTTGTTTCTAAAGTCAAGAAGAAGAAAGTGAAGATGAAGAAGATACTCAAAGTTCCAAATCTGAAGAACATCATTTGTACTCTAATCCAATCAAAGAAGAAATGACTGAGTCTAAGTTCTCTAAGTACTCTGAAATGAGTGAGGAAAAACGAGCCAAACTTCGTGAAATTGAGGTTGGTGTTGCAGTGAAACTTAAATTACACTTAATGCTTATTTTTAAAATATTTTATTTCACAGCTCAAAGTTATGAAGTTTCAGGATGAATTGGAATCTGGGAAAAGACCTAAAAAACCAGGCCAGAGTTTTCAGGAGCAAGTAGAACACTACAGAGATAAACTTCTTCAACGAGTAAGGAATAAGTATACCCAATAATACACATAAACAACTTAATATTTTCTATAAAAAATAACAGGAGAAAGAGAAAGAGTTAGAAAGAGAACGAGAAAGAGACAAGAAAGATAAAGAAAAATTGGAATCTCGCTCCAAAGACAAGAAGGAAAAAGATGAGTGTACTCCGACAAGGAAGGAAAGGTATAACATTTCTCATATTTAATTGCATATACTTATGGAATGTTTTGGGGGCTTTGTTCCATAGGAAGAGGCGACACAGTACATCCCCCAGCCCATCTCGCAGTAGCAGTGGTAGACGAGTGAAATCCCCATCACCAAAATCGGAGCGATCAGAGCGTTCAGAAAGATCTCATAAAGAGAGCTCACGGTCCAGGTCATCTCACAAAGATTCTCCTAGAGATGTTAGCAAAAAAGCCAAAAGGTAAATGCAAGTCATTTTTGCTAATATTTCAGATCAATTGGGATTTTTTTGTTTGTTTCCTTAGATCACCATCTGGTTCAAGGACACCTAAAAGGTCTAGGCGATCACGGTCTAGATCTCCTAAAAAATCAGGAAAGAAGTCCAGATCCCAGTCCAGATCTCCACACAGGTCTCATAAAAAGTCAAAGAAAAACAAACACTGACGTAAATTTTTAAGATGCTGTCACTTATTGGAAATGCGATTTGTTTTGTGCCTGAACGGTCTGTTTTTTAAAAAAACAAAAAATCAAATGAAAGAGCATTCCTGGGGTTTTTTGTTTGTTTGTGTATGCATGTGTAAACTCATGAGCAACTGCATCTGTAGATCTGTCATTGTTTTATATTGTGTAAATTACTTTCATTGTGGCTATTTCTCAAGATGAAATTTTTATTGTTCTAATGGATTTCATCAGAAATGTGTATAATGGATCTGCTGACAGTAGTAGTATTTTGTTTTAGGATGTTGTGACTTAGCAAAAATAATACAGATGTCTTCCCCCCTTTTGTAGCTTTGACAATTTGAATTAGATTTCAAATAAAATCTGAACAGAAAACTATAATGTTGTTTTTTTGCCCCACCGGTGATATTAAGTCCCTTAAAGTCCTACTGAGTTTCACACTACTGTTGTGCTTCTTATACCTGATGCACTTTATAAGCCCCAGTGTTCAAGTAGCTTAAGTTTTATATTTACTAAGATGACTATCCAAATTAAGGGACCTGAGACTCCTATTTGGTGGTTTGCTAACCATTTGCTTTTGATAAGTTTCTCTTGGGTAATACTAATACCCAGATATCAAAGACTAGGTAGATATGGCATGGCGTTTTGTTAGTGGAATGCCTGGCTAAAACATTTTTTTCACAGAAGCAATATGATTTCCATACATCCAACCCATGTTCTGAGCAACTACTTACTTTTAGGGGGAAATTAAATATCTTTTCATTTCCTCTTCTATTATGAAAGAAGTTTATTTGTAAAACAAATTTTCTAACAAGGTTTGGCCATAGAATTCTCTTGTATGATCGTTGACCTTTTATAATCTTCTGTAGGCTATCTTTCAAACACTGGCATCAGAATATTTTTTATAAGTTTGTGTTTAAACAGCTTAGTTGGTCCCCCCCCACTCCCAAGAGACTTGGGTTTAGTTATAGCTTTAAGTAAAATTTAAAAATAAAATGTTTTTCAGGAAACTTCGTATCTAATGGTTTGTAAATTCAAGGTGCAAAAAGTTGATTTAAACCATTTGCAGAGTTGAACTCTATTATGAAAATAAATTTGCTACGGTATGAGGAAGAAATAAAACTTGTGTAATGTTGGTCATAATACTGCTATAAATATAATAAAGGGTTATGTAGAATTGAACTGACACTATTATTTGTGAATCTTGATTTCAGTTTTTTATGTAGGCACTTCATACACTGGTTTGATGGGTTTTTTTTTTCCTCCCTAAAAGAGAAAGTAGAAAACTATTCTAACAATGGATTATTTTGATTTAGCTTGCTTTTTAAAAAAATCTTTTCAACTTGTTTTACTTAATCTTGCCTAGTCACAAAATAAGATGTGCACCCATGGTTTGGAGAGTTCCTATATTAGCTGAGCAGTGAGATACACTATTTCCAAACGGTGCACACCTACAGTAGCTTTGGAAATGAGCCAATCACTGTTTTACTTAATGGTTCTTATCAGCATGCAAATATTGCTTGAAAGTTATTTCCTTATTCACTGTTTTGTTAGTCCATTTTGTTAGGAAACATTAATTCCTAAAAATTTGTTCAGAATAATTAAAAGTGAACATTTGGTGCTGATACTCAAAAACCTACAAATGTAGCCATTTAAAAAGTAACATGTTTTTCTCCCCTGCTCATTGCCTGGGAGAATGGAATTTTATATAACTACCTTTCTTTGCAAAAATAACGGTCGTGTCGAGTTGGTGGTGATTTTGGCATTCCATCTTGCACTGGTTTCTAGTATAGGCTTAGAAATAATTGGTCAGGTAATAATCTTTCCAGTCAAGTTGCAAGGGATGCTTATTTCTCTTCAAAAAAAGACATCCTGCGGGATTGAGTAGAAAATTTTAGGTCAGTTTTGGGTGCTTATTTGTAATATTTTTCCTACTACATTGGAGTTTAGCAGTTCTTTTTTTCTGGATCCAGATACAAGTGTCATGGTTTATCTTACAGTGGGTGAAACTGACTTTCTTTTGGTTGGGTGGGTGAGGATTTCTTAGGCCTGATAGAATATATATTCTGTGAAGTTTGTTAATGTACATATTAGATTGTATTGGATTTTTTTTTCTTGAATTGCAAATGGTATTATTAGATAGGTTATTTCCAGTTTTACTTCATGACAAATTACCTAGAGTAAACCTACTTAATACTCCCATGGATTCTATGAAAGTTTAATGGGATCAGAAATTGGTGACTTATAAGGGGGAAGATATTCTACCATATTTTTATAATAGCTTATTATTCATGTTTCTTGTCTGAAGGACACTCAAGTTACAGAGCAAAATTTCTATAGGTTGACTAGAATGTTCATAAGCATGGTCTTCCAGTTGCAGGAAAGATCATGTTCTATCTGTGGACACTTACTGTCCTCTACCACAGCTACGTGCCAGAGTTGTTTTCCACAGTTCTTATAAAGGGCATGACTTAGGCTCTTTACCCTCCAACTTAATGTTTATACACAGGGATTGTTTACTAGGTTAATGACATTTAACTCCCCTCTCTTCTGTAGGTGAGAGAAAATAAGTAAGTCTTGATCTGTTTCTTACCAAAGAGAGACAGACCTATGATGGAAAATGATCACGTCTCTGAATTTTTTCTTTAACGTTATAGTTCCTTATTACAGATAGTAAGCATATGGGAATTTCTGAGCTATAACATGTTGAGAAGTTAGAAATTAAAACTAACACAACAAAAGGCGCTGAATCAAAAGATCTTTGCTTTTATTTGGCTCAGAATGTTTTTGGCTTTTCTGCTAAAGATGGCAGAAATTACTCTACACAGACCTGATTTTTCTTTATTGCAGACCATTCTTGTGGGCTTACCCTGAGACTTTTATCCCAATTAGTGAATCTTGGAGGGAATACTTGCTTATTTATGACTTAGGTATTTCCCCCCAAACTTTAATATTCTTGAGCACTTGAAAATACTTTTGAGAAATTTTAACTGTGATTAAATTTAGGTTTATTAGAAATATTCTGTACACATTTGCCTCCATGGTGGCGTAAGTTCTGAAAAATTATATGACCGTGACAATAGTTTATCATCATCATTATTGTTATTCAAAATAAGGGTAAATAAATCTCTGTATTGCCAAAGTGACTTAAACTGTTCTGATGACCACACAGTGTGATTTCTTTAGCAGAGAAAGTTGGTTTTAAAAATAAATAGTACCACTTTTCTAAGACTGTACAGTTTACAAATAAGGTTTTTTTCTTTGTTGTTTTCCTCTTCTATTAAGTTTTAGTGAAAAGCCTAATTACAGAAAATTGTGCAGATACTAGTGAAGATACTAGTATAAGTTTAAAGGAACACGTGACTGTAAAATCTCACATTTACAAAGTGCTTGATCTCTTCATATTTCACACGCATGTTTTAGAATAGATTTTAGGGAGTGTTTAATTCATTATCCTTTTGACTTAAAATTTTTGTTACCAACTTCCTAGGACTTAGATAATATATAAATAAGTACAAATCCCAGGGGAAGTGTTGTGATGCTAGACTAAAAGGTGGGAATGTGCTGCTGTTCCGTGAGCCTTGTTCCATTGTTGAAAATTTGATGCCTCAGTGTTTATTCAGTACCACCTCATGGAGCTTCAATGTAAATGGATTATATGTATAATTGGTAATTTGTATAGTTTTGTAGATTGTAGATTAAATGCACTCATCATGTCACATGTAATTGTGCTTGGAGTATTTGTGTTTTATTCTTTTACTTCAACGGGTTCTTGTCTGTTACATCTCTGGTGATTTGAAATATCAGGAAAGACAGTTTGTCAGAAATGAGAATAATATAGTTGAAATCAGTTGGGCTAAAATATTCTACAGCAAGACAATTTCTTTTGGGTGAACTGATTCTATAATTTACTTACTTTTAATGTAAGGATTAGATTTATTGTTGAGCTGCTTTCCAGATCAGACTGTCACTTTATAGTTTTTCTACATAAAGATTATATAGTTGCAAACAAAGGTTGTGAAATTTCCCTTTTGTTGTTTTTGACTTTTAATTAATAAAAGTACATTGTTTTCATAGCAAACTTAGACTGTCCATGTAATTTTCTCCATATTGTTTTTCCGATGCAAGCCCAGTTAATAATTAGTTTTTTAGCAGCTTTCTCTCAAGTGAAATAAGTGATGTGACATGTTTATCAGTTATGGCTAAAATGTTACACTTTACATGTTTAAACTATAATCATATGTTTTCATGCTAGATGGTTCTCTTGGTTAGGAAAGTTCATTTCCTTATTG